ACAGATGGATGGATGGTCACTGACCTCTTACTAGGAGTGGCAATGTGAACATTGGGACGCTTCCTGGTGCATGTACCCTGCAATTGTTAGTTTAGTACCCCTATTCCCTTTGTGAAAGAGGCCAGGGATTTTGCTTCCCCCAAATAACAGTAACAGCAGCAAAAGCAGCAACAAACCCTTCAAATCTGCTTACCCTGCCAGATATTGTTTCACTTTCCTCATCTGTAAAATAGGGATTACTTTATGATGGAATCCCCACAACAACCCCCGGAGGTAGGTACGATATAAGTGCCTTGTTCCAGGTCATACAGCTAGGTAGTGTCAGAACACAGATTGAAATTCAGAAGCCTGGCTCCGAAGTTTGAGCTCTCATTCACCGCACTACATATATCTATGGGAGGATAGGCGACACATGCATGTAATAAATGTGTGAGCATTTATTGTACTGGAAACTCTCCAGCTCCTCCCTCTCTACATGATCCTTTGCTTCTAATTTTGTCAATCACAGCACCTTCCCTGGCCCTTACTTTGTTCTTGCCAATCTCCTCTCCTTGAGCAGAAGAGGGAAGGGAGCCTGCTCTGTAGGTGAACAGCTCCTCCGCAGAGGCATCCTGTTTTCTTAGTGCAATCACTAATTCGCATTGCAAAATGCTTTATTACATGACTGGGTTGCCATTCTAGGAGCATTCACTGAGCGCTCAGAGTGGGAACGTTTATCAGGCATGCAAATGCTAACTTACTTTCTAGAGAATGTTTAACTTAAAAGCCTAAAGAAATCTCAGATAATTCACTTCGGAGTAGAAACCTCCTTCAGCCGCGCTCACTACGGCGCCCGGCTTCGCGGCACCGGCCACTAGAGGGCAGTGGCCGCCGCAAAGCCGACGCGGGCGGTGGGCTCGGCGGCTCGGCCATCGCTTGCTCTCGCCTGGCAAGGGGCTCTCGGCCGTGGATTAGCGCAGCTGGAGACGTGGGAGGCCGCGGGCCCCGCCCCCGACCGGCGGCGGCTGCGGCGGCCCAGCGCGGCAGTCGGCGCTGCGAAGTGGAGGCGCTGCGAGCGGAGCCGCGCGGAGGGCGCGACCGGCTGGTCCGGGCAGCGTGGGTTTGCCGCCTTCGGGGCTCCAGTCCGCGCGCCAGGGCTCGAGCAGTACCGCGGGCCCCTCAGGTGGGCCTCGGCTCGGGACGCCGGGAGTCGGGACCGCCAGTCGGGGCGCCGGGACCATGGCGCTGCGCGCCCGGGCGCTGTACGACTTCAGGTCGGAGAACCCAGGAGAGATCTCGCTGCGAGAGCACGAGGTGCTGAGCCTGTGCAGCGAGCAGGACATCGAGGGCTGGCTCGAGGGGGTCAACAGCCGCGGCGACCGCGGCCTCTTCCCGGCCTCCTATGTGCAGGTGATCCGCGCCCCCGAGCCTGGCCCGGCGGGAGACGGCGGCCCGGGCGCCCCGGCCCGCTACGCCAATGTGCCCCCCGGGGGCTTCGAGCCCCTGCCTGTCGCGCCCCCCGCCTCCTTCAAGCCGCCGCCTGACGCCTTCCAGGCGCTGCTGCAGCCACAGCAGGCGCCGCCTCCGAGCACCTTCCAGCCGCCCGGCGCGGGCTTCCCGTACGGCGGGGGCGCCCTGCAGCCGTCGCCTCAGCAGCTCTACGGCGGCTACCAGGCCAGCCAAGGCAGCGATGATGACTGGGACGACGAGTGGGACGACAGCTCCACGGTGGCGGACGAGCCGGGCGCTCTGGGCAGCGGAGCATACCCGGACCTCGACGGCTCGTCTTCGGCGGGTGTGGGCGCAGCCGGCCGCTACCGCCTGTCCACGCGCTCCGACCTGTCCCTGGGTTCCCGCGGCGGCTCGGTCCCCCCGCAGCACCACCCGTCGGGGCCCAAGAGCTCGGCCACCGTGAGCCGCAACCTCAATCGCTTCTCCACCTTCGTCAAGTCCGGCGGGGAGGCCTTCGTGCTGGGGGAGGCGTCAGGCTTCGTGAAGGACGGGGACAAGCTGTGCGTGGTGCTGGGGCCCTATGGCCCCGAGTGGCAGGAGAACCCCTACCCGTTCCAGTGCACCATCGACGACCCCACCAAGCAGACCAAGTTCAAGGGCATGAAGAGCTACATCTCCTACAAGCTGGTGCCCACGCACACGCAGGTGCCGGTGCATCGGCGCTACAAGCACTTCGACTGGCTGTACGCGCGCCTGGCGGAGAAGTTCCCGGTCATCTCCGTGCCCCACCTGCCCGAGAAGCAGGCCACCGGCCGCTTCGAGGAGGACTTCATCTCTAAGCGCAGGAAGGGCCTGATCTGGTGGATGAACCACATGGCCAGCCACCCAGTGCTGGCGCAGTGCGACGTCTTCCAGCACTTCCTGACGTGCCCCAGCAGCACCGACGAGAAAGCCTGGAAGCAGGGCAAGAGGAAGGCCGAGAAGGACGAGATGGTGGGCGCCAACTTCTTCCTGACCCTTAGCACGCCCCCCGCCGCTGCCCTTGACCTGCAGGAGGTGGAGAGCAAGATCGACGGCTTCAAGTGCTTCACCAAGAAGATGGACGACAGCGCGCTGCAGCTCAACCACACGGCCAACGAGTTCGCGCGCAAGCAGGTGACCGGCTTCAAAAAGGAGTATCAGAAGGTGGGCCAGTCCTTCCGCGGCCTCAGCCAGGCCTTTGAGCTGGACCAGCAGGCCTTCTCGGTGGGCCTGAACCAGGCTATCGCCTTCACCGGAGATGCCTATGACGCCATTGGCGAGCTCTTCGCGGAGCAGCCCAGGCAGGACCTGGATCCCGTCATGGACCTATTAGCGCTGTATCAGGGGCATCTGGCTAACTTCCCGGACATCATCCACGTTCAGAAAGGTAAAGCCTGGCCCTTAGAGCAGGTGATATGGAGTGTATTGTGCAGGCTGAAAGGGGCGACTTTGACAGCAGTACCACTGTGGGTTTCAGAATCATATTCTACAGGTGAGGAAGCGAGCAGAGACGTGGACGCCTGGGTCTTTTCCCTAGAGTGTAAGTTGGATTGCTCGACAGGCAGCTTCCTCGGTTTTTAATTAATTGTTATTTTTAACTACAGGAGCTCTTACCAAAGTCAAGGAGAGTAGGCGACACGTGGAGGAAGGGAAGATGGAGGTGCAGAAGGCTGACGGCATTCAGGATCGCTGTAACACTATTTCTTTTGCCACTTTGGCTGAAATTCACCACTTCCATCAAATTCGAGTGAGAGACTTTAAATCACAGATGCAGCATTTCTTACAACAACAAATAATATTTTTCCAAAAAGTTACCCAGAAGTTGGAAGAAGCTCTTCACAAATATGATAGTGTTTAATGACTGGACGTTGGATTATGGACTTTTTCAGTTCAAGGATAATTTCTACAGCAGAATAAAAACTGCTGTCAAAGAGCTATTGCCAGCTATCAGTGGTGGTACAAGGACGGTTTTGTGTTCATCTGAAACCCAGCTGAATTTATAATTATGTAGGAAATAAACAGTTAATATGGTTATATAATAGAAACAGTACCACACATTGTAACTAAATTATACTATGTATGCCTACACTACCATTGTAACTTTTGGAATAATGATTATACTATTTGCCTTATTGCTTTTTGAAGTATGGGTATTTTAGTGCATACTTTGTAGACCTCAAAACCCATGAAGGGTCTCAAAGAAGCTGGCTGGATACAAGCCTGCTGTGGATGCCTTTTTACTCTCATAGATTGGGATTACCTAAATTCAACCTATTCTCTGTTTACAAACTCCAACTAGAGCAGCTATGCGACCTTGTGCCTTTAGACTCTTGGTTTTTCATTTCTCCCCGTCCCTTCCCCACCTTTTTAAAGTAAGCCACAGCTTTTCTGATTGAAAGAGTGAAAGGCCAGTGCATATAATGACAAACTGATGATAACCTTATATTGGCAGTAGGGGGTGGGGGGGGCGGTGGGGTGGGACGATCAGCTGTCATCAATTTGCACAGCAAGTATTATCTCCTGATAAGATGCTGGTGAATGCAGGGGAGTGAGATTCATTGCTCATCTTTGGATATGAAGTCTGTTAGGGAAGAAACAGTGCCACTATTCCCTTAGATGCAACAGTAGCATAGCCTCTTCACCCAGGCGTCCCAAAAGCTTGGCGTGAAGATTTCAGCAAACATGTCTTACAACATGAGGAGGAGGAGTCTAAATCAGTCAGGGGATAAAAGTATCGAATCATTGACAACACACACTTGGCTTTAGTTCTTAGGAGGGTTTTGTTTTTGTTTTTGTTTTTAGGTTGAAGATTTTCTTTTAATATTCAGTTTTTTGAAAAAAAATGGATCTACACTGTTAACTGATTGAGACTCCACTGTGATTCACTTGTTTACTTAAAAACTTTTCAGGGATGTCTGTAAATTTCAGTGTTAATATGTCATGAAAAGTGGTGTGGATTGATCTAAGGAGGGACCAGAAATAATTTTTGCTATTCCAAATACTGAAGGAAAAAGATAATTGATTTATACTATGTTTTAAAAAAAAAAAAGGTATTGATGAGCCCCCCCCCCCCAGGACATTTAACCTTAAAATTTATTTTAAATGTATTCTTTTATTATTATAAGGGAAATACAGATGGCTGATAAATACCAAAAAGATTCAAAAGCAGCTTAATTTAAAAAGCACAAAGAGATTCTGGCTTACAGTGCCCCAATCTCAATGTTTTTATAGTTGCTGAGCTAACTAATGTGATTATTGAGTTTACAGATTTAAAAATTGTCACTGTTAGAGTATCTACTGTTTTTATGAAGTCAAACTTATGCTGCCTCAGAAATCCCTGGGTACTGAAATGGTAACATGGAAGTGAAGAGGTCACTTTGAAATATTGGTGAGTCACAAAGATTAAAGAAAAGGATCAGTTTGCAGATACTCAGAAAAGGTTATTGAAATAATTACTGAACAGCACATTTTCTCTCTAAAAAGTAGTTTCATATGGGTTGTATTTTTAAGATCAGATTATCATTTTGATATTTGGTCAAAATTTTGTACCTTAGGTTACTTAGAGCCAGATTTAACATCATGAACATTATGTGGCTTTGTCTTTACTACAGATATGTGGAACTGTAACCAAATATGTTGTCTCTAAAACTTGTTGATTGCAAAATACAGTTCTATAAACAAAACCCATATGTATATATAAATGTTAATTTTGCGGAAGTCTGGAAATTATAACTATAGCATTTAAGTTTGAGTCTGTATTGGACAAATAAGCACCATGCTTTTCAAATGATTTAAAAATTACTTTTATTTGCCTCTTTATTTTGATGGTGGTTGGATTTTTTTTTTTTTAATAGTAAAATCACTAAACTTGTGCAATGGTAGCATGGAAATTATCTGAGGTATATTGTATGATTGTACTTTAGCCAGGGTGGACATAGCTTAAATTATAAAAACTAAAGATGAAAGTACAAGGAAGTATAAGTTATACTTATGTAAGTATAAATTCATGCTGCCTACTTCTAAGAGAAATTTCATTCTTCATAACCACATAACATTATAATGCCACTGATTCATACGGGATTTACATTAATTCTATGGGGGAGGACACTAGAATTATTAGTGTTCATTTTCATCTAAGATCTTTATTCTCTAACGTTCTTGGTCCTATTGAAACATTGCAGTATGCAAAACTACTGCAATGTTAAACCCAAGAGAAAAGCCATTATCATGTGTATGCTGGTCATCATGATCAGTGTGGTACAATTTTTAAAAATAAACTATCATGCCCTTCATGCCATTATTTGTCTTTATTTCTATGATTTATAATCCTGATATGTGATGTGTTTGTAACACAGGGTGTGCACTTGAGCCTGGTTTTACTGTTTTTATTAGACAGAGTTGTTTATATGCTGTAACTGTAACGCAGCGAGACTGGTTCTACAGCCATGTGTCGTAATCTTGTTCCCCGTCCAAGCTGTTGTATCTGAAGGTACCCAGTTTGCACCCAGGATGAGGGAACGCATTCAAAAGTGAAATGTAAAGCCAGTGCACGAATATTATAGTAATTGAGATTTTCCCAGGCTTCACTGATACAGTTGTTTTGCATTTATTCACAATAATACAGCAGATTCTTAAATGCCGATTTTTAATTGTCTTAAATTTTGCTGCTGTTCTCATAATTAAGGACTTGAAAAATGTTTTAGTCTGTCAAGTATGTAAAGTTTGTGTAAAAACTTTTAAATGTCATTCTTAAGTTCATTGCCATAGCCATTTTCCATTTATGTCTTCATTTTCCAAAAATCAAATGCCATGTCTGATACCTTTAAGTCCATAAGCATTCAATTTTCTCATTTCCACCTTCATCTTTGGTTAACAGAATAAGTAAAACAGGGTATTATTTATTTGTAGTCTAGAAATGTTGAATATTGTTTTATTTCCTTCAAAATGTTATGATTAGTGCAGATCAGCCATGTTTATCTTTTTAAAAAATAAACAGGTTGCTTTATTTCTTAGCTTCAATGGAATATAATTATTTTTTCTCCAC